TATCTTCTTAGCTGACCTCCCTGCCTCATCCACTATCTCCAATACACCATTCCCTCTCTCTATGATATTCTCTACCAGCCCATCGCCTCAGTGTAAGATGGAAACAACACTGATGTACAAGGCCTGTCATGATCTGACGTCTGACTGCACTCCCAGCGCTGTATGTTCGAACCATGCCCCATGACTCGGTTTCCCCAAAAGCCTCGTTCTTCTACCTCCATGATTTGAAATGCCCTGTACTACCTGCGGGACTTTTAACAGGGTCTCTGTGGCACCCCAGTGCCTGGCACAGTGCCCTCGCCTGAAAGGCCTAATGCTTGCTGAACGGCTGGCGGAGTGACTGAGTGACAGGGAATTCCAGGAGTTAGGAAAGGGGCTTCCGGCGGTCGCACCGACGCCCCTCACCAGCTGCCGGTCGGCCACGGTCCTGTCAGGCACAAGGCTGTACACCTGGCTCCTCAGCACGATGGGCGGCAGCGCGTCCTCAAACAGGCCTCGCGGGAACAGCTGCATGAGTTCTGAGACAGCCGCGCGCGCCGACCCTGGGCAGATAAATCGGCTCACGGACAGGGAACTGGGGCGGGGACGCGGTTCTAACAAAACTCTCGGCTACCGGAAGCGAGGCCCCACCCCCGGGGTTGCCATGGTTACCTGGCTCACCCCGAAGAGGATCCGACTCCACAGGCCCTCGCTTCCGCCGCCTCTTAACTCCAAAGGTCTCCGGGATCAGGTGATGCCTCTTCCAGCTCATATCCCGGGATTTTATGGTACCGGGGAAGGGGTAGGAATGGAGGGAAGAGAACCTGAAAATAGGGTCTTCCGGCGCAGAGCAGTGACGTACGGTCTCCCCGGGCGTCCCTCCTAGACCAGGTGATGACGAAAGGAGCGTCAACTTGTCGTCCCTCAGGCCCGTCAGTGCTGGGAGGGGCGGTGGCGACGCACATACCAGCATCACCTCCGCCAGGCCGGGCCCCACGCCGGCCGCGGATTGGCTCCCTCCAAGGGCACGCACGCCCGGGGACTCGTTGGCGGCGTGGAGGGGCGCCGGTGGCCACGTTGGTGTCAACCTCCTTCGTGAAGCTCACACCTCCCCCGCCCCGGGAGGGGTTTGCCCGCCACTGTCGCTGAATGATTGCATCATCGAAAGCAGAAAACCACTTTTGCATCCTTCGGCCTCTGGCGTGCCTGCCATGACGTCATAGCTCTGCGGAGGTGGAAGTTGGGGAGCTTTGAGGTAACTGGATTCTTGATCTGAGCGCAGACGTCCTTCCTAACCTCACTGCATTTGGAGGACCTGGAGGGAGGGTGGGTGAAGGGCAAGGAAAGAGGCAGGATGAGAGCTTGGCCGCGGTGGCGTCTGAGGGGCCTGAATGTTTCAAGGCCAGAGCCTGGCGATCAGGTGGCTCGCTTAGTCCTAAACCAGTCATCCTTCTCCAGGCCTCCTCTGTAGAATGGAAACTCTGTACCCCTGCTTGTCTTAGGACCTCATGGATCCCAGGGGGACCAAGAGAGGAGCTGAGAAGACAGAGGTAGCTGAGCCTCGGAACAAACTACCTCGTCCAGCACCTTCTCTGCCCACAGACCCTGCCCTCTACTCTGGGCCCTTTCCTTTCTACCGGCGCCCTTCGGAACTGGGCTGCTTCTCCCTGGATGCTCAACGCCAGTACCATGGAGATGCCCGAGCCCTGCGCTACTATAGCCCACCCCCCACTAACGGTCCAGGCCCCAACTTTGACCTCAGAGACGGATACCCGGATCGATACCAGCCCCGGGACGAGGAGGTCCAGGAAAGGCTGGACCACCTGCTGTGCTGGCTCCTGGAACACCGAGGCCGGTTGGAGGGGTGAGCAAAGCGTGGTAGGCAGTATATCTGGACAGACCTTCAGCCTGTAACTCCTGCCTCTCAGGGGTCCAGGCTGGCTGGCAGAGGCCATAGTGACGTGGCGGGGGCACCTGACAAAACTGCTGACGACACCGTATGAGCGGCAGGAGGGCTGGCAGCTGGCAGCCTCCCGGTTCCAGGGAACACTATACCTGAGTGAAGTGGAGACACCGAACGCTCGGGCCCAGAGGCTTGCTCGGCCACCGCTCCTCCGGGAGCTTATGTACATGGGATACAAATTTGAGCAGTACATGTGTGCAGGTGAGTTGCCCCTGCTTCATAGCCCCCTTCCCCCACGCCTGCTGCTGCTTCTCTCCTTGTGCAGACAAACCTGGAAGCTCCCCAGACCCCTCTGGGGAGGTTAACACCAACGTGGCCTTCTGCTCTGTGCTACGCAGCCGCCTGGGAAGCCACCCTCTGCTCTTCTCAGGGGAGGTAGACTGCACAGACCCCCAAGCCCCATCCACACAGCCCCCAACCTGCTATGTGGAGCTCAAGACCTCCAAGGAGATGCACAGCCCTGGCCAATGGAGGAGTTTCTACAGGTTCAGGATCGGGGTGGGCAGGGCGAGAGCTTGGGTCCCACTGATCCCTTGCTTTTCCTGTCAGACACAAGCTCCTGAAATGGTGGGCTCAGTCATTCCTCCCAGGGGTCCCGAATGTTGTTGCTGGCTTCCGTAACCCAGACGGTTTTGTCTCTTCCCTCAAGACCTTTCCTACCATGAAGATGTTTGAATATGTCAGGGTAAGGGAACGATGTTGCAGCTCCCACCCGTACCATCTTCTGCCTCCTCCTCTGCCTGCTCCAGAATGACCGTGACGGCTGGAATCCCTCTGTGTGCATGAACTTCTGTGCCGCCTTCCTTAGCTTTGCCCAGAGCACGGTTGTCCAGGATGACCCCAGGTGAGGCATTCAGCTCTGTCCCTCCCCTCTGGGCCCTCAACTGATGCCTCCATCTGCCCCCCAGGCTCGTTCATCTCTTCTCTTGGGAGCCTGGCGGCCCAGTCACCGTGTCTGTACACCAAGATGCACCTTACGCCTTCCTGCCCATATGGTATGTGGAAGCTATGACTCAGGACCTCCCATCACCCCCCAAGACTCCCTCTCCCAAATAGTAATGCTTTAGAGGGAGGCAGTCATATCTCTGTGTGCAGATAATAAAAGCATATTTCTAAGAGGTTCTCTCGCTGTCTTCTTAGCTGAGTCATC